GGCATTAAGTGGGCCCTTTCAACTTGGAACATCAAGCTCCTTCGTTCTGGGAAATTTCCTTAAATTCAAGGTACCATCGTCATGAAATTTCTGAACTTTAAAGAGAAGATCCTAAAATCTTTCAGAGAGAAAAAAATGACGCATCACTTCTCACCACACTGAAAAACTGAAGACAATGAAGCCTGCCTTCAAAATGCTGGGGAGAAATTCTTTTCAATCTAGAATTCCATACAAGCCAGAATTTAAATTTGAGGGTTGAATAAATACTCAGGTATTTGAGGGCTCATAAACTTTTTAGCTAGTGTACTCATCTTAAGAAACCACTAAAAATGGTGTGCTCCTGTGAAAGAAGGGAGTTCGACAAGAAAAAGGAAGACATGGGTCCATAGATCCAACTGTCTCCGAATCTCTAGACTGGTGACACGCAGTTCCCAGTTCTCTGGGGACCTCCTCAGATCTCCCTGTCGTGTCATCTCACATCTGTCATCTCTCAGGTCATATCCAACACACTGGGCCACCCACGCACAGGGACGACGCGACAGCCCTGTGGCTCCACCGCACAGGACAGCCACGACTGGCAATCCTGTGCCGGCCCTGCTCGACGCAAGCACCTCCAGCGCCGGGTTGCGTCTTAGTGACCCTGGGACCGCCAGCCAGGCACCGCGCCCGACGCAGGCTCAGTCAGTGTTGGTCGGATGCATGAATGAATGGGAAAAACGAAGTCTCTCTCTCCCTGGCCCTGCTCCCATACATCTGTAGGCCTAGGTCTTGGTTTTATCCGAAGACTTAGAGAAGGGACGCAAGTTCCTTCGCGGAGCCAGAAGGAATCCGTCGAGAAGCGGGACCTCAAGCTCGCGGCCCAAAAGCGCGGCCCCGCCACGACGCCTGCTAGCTGGCCCCACTTCGGCGCGCGCCGCTTACATCATAGCTCGCCTCTCCCCTTCCCTAGCCACACCCCCTTGCCTGGCGACCCGGAAGTTGTACTTGCAACTGCGGCTTTCCTTCTCCCACAATCCTTCGCGCTCTTCCTTTCCAACTTGGACGCTGCAGAGTGAGTATGGGTGGCGGAGTCTGGGCTCCTGGCTGCTCTGAGCCTCCTTGTCGCCTGCATTTAGATGGCTCCCGCAAAGAAGGGTGGCGAGAAGAAAAAGGGCCGTTCTGCCATCAACGAAGTGGTAACCCGAGAATACACCATCAACATTCACAAGCGCATCCATGGAGTGTGAGTATCCCTCTAGCCGCCCTGGGTCTCGACTTTAATTTGTTCACTTATGTTTGAATCGTAGGGGCTTCAAGAAGCGTGCACCTCGGGCACTCAAAGAGATTCGGAAATTTGCCATGAAGGAGATGGGAACTCCAGATGTGCGCATTGACACCAGGCTCAACAAAGCTGTCTGGGCCAAAGGAATAAGGTGCTAAAGTTATCTGTATTCGAAGGTGAACTTGACTTCAGCAACACAATTATGTTTTTATTAGGAATGTGCCATACCGAATCCGTGTGCGGCTGTCCAGAAAACGTAATGAGGATGAAGATTCACCAAATAAGCTATATACTTTGGTTACCTATGTACCTGTTACCACTTTCAAAAGTAAGTTCTCCATCCCATAAAGCCATTTAAATGGTATGGAAATTGACTGTTACTTCCTTTACAGATCTACAGACAGTCAATGTGGATGAGAACTAATCGCTGATCGTCAGATCAAATAAAGTTATAAAATTGCCTTCATGTTTTTGTTCTTTTTAGTTGCAACATAATGTACTTGTATACCCTATCCTAATTATGGGATCATTTGAAGAGCTTTTCCCAAATTGATGGCCTGTGCTGCCTTCTCCCCATCCCCTGGGGTTTTAAAGTGATTTCAAACTGCAACCTAGTTTTAGAACCACTGTTCTGGGTAGTTGGGATACTGAAGGCATATTGTTAATTATTCTACTTGTATGTTTTGCTAATTCTAAGATAAGCATTTTTCCAGAAACCAGGATGTAGAATCCAGTTGCCATTGACATCTTAACATTTTAGGAAACAACTTTAAAATGATATACTATCTATCTATCTATCTGTAGCATCTTAAAGGTAATGAAATTAATGTGGCAGTAGGTCTTTTAAGCTTCTGCCTACATCCATATTGAGTATAGTTGTTGTCTTCTAAAATAATTAATTGATTTTTGGTGAGATAACCAGATTCATATTTTAAGCCTTTTGTAATGGCCCCGTGGTACCTGGAGTCAAGGTTCAGAAGTAAAAAGTTCCTTAAGGTATCAATAACAAAAATTTGTATTAATAGTTCAGTCCTAAAGCAGTGTTGCTGAGATTATGTTTCACCAGCATTTACAAGCTGTATGTTAAATGCTGCCATAAAGAGGTCTCTGAAGCCGTAGGGCACACCCAAGGCAGGGCTGAGAAGTACCTAGTAGTGTTGCACCACCCAAAAACCATGGATGGGCAGCAGCAACATCTCCAGCTTACCCATTCACTGCCACAGTCTACAGCTTAAGACACTTAACTACAAGGTAAAAGAAAAGGACCAAGTAAATACAAAAAGTTTCTTATTAAAAAACTTGGAAGCCAACATTGAAAGCATGGTTTGTACACAACAACATT